CAAACATCAGAAGGGACAGAATCCAGACGCGCCACCTTAAGAGCTGTAACACTCACCGCTAGGGTCCGCGGCTTCATTCTTGAAGTCAGTGAGACCGAGAACCCACCAATTCCGGACACAATAATATGGGTTTTAGAGGAAGACTTGGGTTCAAACCTTACTTGGTAGCTTTGTAATATTAACAAGTTGTTAAATTTCTTGGTAACATTGTGGTGAAATTACTGTAGAATGCAAGGGGGAAGGGTGCAGTGATTCAAACCTGTAATCCCAGCACTTTGGGAGGACAAGGCAGAACAATCGCCTGAGACCAGGAGTTGGAGACCAGCCTCACAACATAGTAAGACTTCATATCTCACACATACGCGCGCACACACACACACACACACACGCTGGTATGATGCCTCATTTGTAGTCCCACCTATTCAGAAGGCTGAGGCAAAAGGATAACTTAAGCCCAGAAGTTTGAGGTTAGAGTGAACTATGATTGTCATTGCACTCCAGCTTGGACAACAGAGCAAGAACTTGTCTCTAAAAAATAAACAAATACAAAATAAGAATACAATGGTATGATTTATATAAAGAAGTTATCACTGTGTCTGTATCAAGTGTGCCATAAATGAGAGTTACCTTCATCATTATTTATTATTTATTAAATGTTAAGTGTCAGGACCTGGGTTAGGTGCTGATAATTCAAAAGTATATAAGACATAGATATTCCCTCAGGGCACTTAACAGTGCTCAAGCTAATATTCAAGGTAATTGGACCTAAGAAAATATTATATGAGGCTTTCTCATCCACATGCTTCTCAAACTGGCCCACAAACATGAGATAAATAGCACTATTTTAAATGACCCAATGAAGGGGTTTTTAAAACTTAATATAGCAAGCAGTCTCTAAGATCTTTTCCAATGATAAAGTGGAAAGTTCCTGGTTGAGAAATCATGACAAACCCTCTTACCAGCACAGCTGTCAACAATTCCTTTTATGGTGAATGAGTCACTGCTTTAGTTGATACTTTGTTTCATATTAGTGCATTTCTTTGCAGAGGTTACCTCTTTTTCTTGTCTCTCGTCAGGTCTCTGACATTGACAGAGCCTGGACGTTGGAGGAAGCCCCAGGACGTTGGAGGGGTAAAGTAAAAGTCCACAGTTACCGTGAGAGAAAAAAGAGGGAGAAAGCAGTGCAGCCAAACTCGGAAGAAAAGAGAGGAGGAAAAGGACTCGACTTTCACATTGGAACAACCTTCTTTCCAGTGCTAAAGGATCTCTGATCTGGGTAAGACTGGGGCAGGGGTGGGAAAATATTTACTTTCCATTTCATCTTTTTCCTTGCACACAAGGGAACAACACCCTGGACATGGCTCCAGAGATCAACTTGCCGGGCCCAATGAGCCTCATTGATAACACTAAAGGGCAGCTGGTGGTGAATCCAGAAGCTCTGAAGATCCTATCTGCAATTACGCAGCCTGTGGTGGTGGTGGCGATTGTGGGCCTCTATCGCACAGGCAAATCCTACCTGATGAACAAGCTGGCTGGGAAGAAAAACGGTGAGTGACACCAGCAAAGCTCTAAGCCCCTTTTTCTTTTCCCTTTTATCCTCTCCTTCTACAGGCTTCTCTCTAGGCTCCACAGTGAAGTCTCACACCAAGGGAATCTGGATGTGGTGTGTGCCTCATCCCAAGAAGCCAGAACACACCCTAGTTCTGCTCGACACTGAGGGCCTGGGAGATATAGAGAAGGTAAAAAAAATAAGTATTTTAAAAATTTCACTTTCTTCTTTGTGGCTTCTACAATGACTTACAGGGTGACAATGAGAATGACTCCTGGATCTTTGCCTTGGCCATCCTCCTGAGCAGCACCTTCGTGTACAATAGCATGGGAACCATCAACCAGCAGGCCATGGACCAACTTCAGTATCCTTTTTTGTGGTCCAGAACAGCAGTAATTTTCTGTAGTTTTCTTAATTTAGCATCTCAGCTATGTGACAGAGCTGACAGATCGAATCAAGGCAAACTCCTCACCTGGTAACAATTCTGTAGACGACTCAGCTGACTTTGTGAGCTTTTTTCCAGCATTTGTGTGGACTCTCAGAGATTTCACCCTGGAACTGGAAGTAGATGGAGAACCCATCACTGCTGATGACTACTTGGAGCTTTCGCTAAAGCTAAGAAAAGGTTACTGGGTCTGATGCTTGGTTGGGTAATAAAGTTTTACTACTTCTAATTTTCATTCCTGTAGGTACTGATAAGAAAAGTAAAAGCTTTAATGATCCTCGGTTGTGCATCCGAAAGTTCTTCCCCAAGAGGAAGTGCTTCGTCTTCGATTGGCCCGCTCCTAAGAAGTACCTTGCTCACCTAGAGCAGCTAAAGGAGGAAGAGCTGAACCCTGATTTCATAGAACAAGTTGCAGAATTTTGTTCCTACATCCTCAGCCATTCCAATGTCAAGACTCTTTCAGGTGGCATTCCAGTCAATGGGCCTCGTGAGTCACTCTCTCTACCCACTTCCTACCTGAGTCACATTTTTTTAAAAATTCCCTTTTGCAGGTCTAGAGAGCCTGGTGCTGACCTACGTCAATGCCATCAGCAGTGGGGATCTACCCTGCATGGAGAACGCAGTCCTGGCCTTGGCCCAGATAGAGAACTCAGCCGCAGTGGAAAAGGCTATTGCCCACTATGAACAGCAGATGGGCCAGAAGGTGCAGCTGCCCACGGAAACCCTCCAGGAGCTGCTGGACCTGCACAGGGACAGTGAGAGAGAGGCCATTGAAGTCTTCATGAAGAACTCTTTCAAGGATGTGGACCAAATGTTCCAGAGGAAATTAGGGGTATATTTGGTGTTCTACGTCATGAGAGGCAGTGAAACATCTGTGCTGTTTTGTCACTTCACAGGCCCAGTTGGAAGCAAGGCGAGATGACTTTTGTAAGCAGAATTCCAAAGCATCATCAGATTGTTGCATGGCTTTACTTCAGGATATATTTGGCCCTTTAGAAGAAGATGTCAAGCAGGGAACATTTTCTAAACCAGGAGGTTACCGTCTCTTTACTCAGAAGCTGCAGGAGCTGAAGAATAAGTACTACCAGGTGCCAAGGAAGGGGATACAGGTAAACTACACGGTGGGTACCATTTCTTGGGATTTCTTCATTCTACCTTTCTCTGTATAACCAGGCCAAAGAGGTGCTGAAAAAATATTTGGAGTCCAAGGAGGATGTGGCTGATGCACTTCTACAGACTGATCAGTCACTCTCAGAAAAGGAAAAAGCGATTGAAGGTGAGAACAGCTGAAAACACTCTACATGGTCGCATATCTTTTTCTGCTTATTTTTCTTCCACAGTGGAACGTATAAAGGCTGAATCTGCAGAAGCTGCAAAGAAAATGTTGGAGGAAATACAAAAGAAGAATGAGGAGATGATGGAACAGAAAGAGAAGAGTTATCAGGAACATGTGAAACAATTGACTGAGAAGATGGAGAGGGACAGGGCCCAGTTAATGGCAGAGCAAGAGAAGACCCTCGCTCTTAAACTTCAGGTATTCAATTGCATCATCTCAATTTTCTCTTCTGGATAGGCTTAGTCTCCACTTTCCCTTTTAGGAACAGGAACGCCTTCTCAAGGAGGGATTCGAGAATGAGAGCAAGAGACTTCAAAAAGACATATGGGATATCCAGATGAGAAGCAAATCATTGGAGCCAATATGTAACATACTCTAAAAGTCCAAGGAGCAAAATTTGCCTGTCCAGCTCCCTCTCCCCAAGAAACAACATGAATGAGCAACTTCAGAGTGTCAAACAACTGCCATTAAACTTAACTCAAAATCATGATGCATGCATTTTTGTTGAACCATAAAGTTTGCAAAGTAAAGGTTAAGTATGAGGTCAATGTTTTACCTACAGAGCAATTCAACTCATGCTTATTTATAGTACTAACTTTTAATATGATCTTTAACTAAATCCTATATTTGAAATCATACACAAGGACTCAAGAGAGATATTGTGTAACTAGGATGCATTTTCCAATGAGATATCTTGCAGTTTCTGTTCTGGGTAGATTTTTTTCTCTCATATGCACCACCCTTACTGTATATTCAGTCCTATACTCTTATTCAGGGATTTAACTATGGTCGTAGCATAGGGCTGAAGTGTTGTGAATATGATGAAAATGTGATGAGACCAAACAAACCATGGGGCACAGTAGAGCATCACTCCTGCCAAGTGGTCTTTGTATGGCATGCTGGCTGCAAATAAAGGAGATCTGGGACACTTAACTAGGCTTTTAAAGTACAGACAGTGCACAGTTCTCATTTGGGTGGAGGCTGCATGATCTGTGGGCACTAGCAGAGAAAGTGGTTGCCTCTGTGCAGAATGCATTTATGAGTAGAGGCTCCACCTTCTCTGTCCATGTAAACCCTCTAGGTAATTACTGCCCCATTCCCAGGCCACCTAGATCTCTCTTCTCTAGTCTCCCTTAGTCTTTTCTCTTTCCTGAAGTTTAGAAAATAACTTCTACAATCACAGAAAGGAAAGCTTTAACTCAAACTCAAATTACTTTCCATTCTTCTGAGGACCAGGACTATAATCCTATAAAGCCTAAAACTTGACTGCATTTTTCTCTCTGCTCCTCTGCTATGACATTATATCCTCAAAGCTACTCAGGGTAAATGACTTACTAAAAAAAAAAAAATGACAGATTGAAAAATCAAGAATAATTCATTAATACAAAACATTATCCTACTACAATTGTTTCAGGATGTGTATTATTCAGAGTTCTTCATGGCAAATAACAATCTGCTCAGCAATTTAAGTAAAAAGTAATTTACTTTTTAATACCATTAGGTTGCACACCGATGCTCCAGAATTGTGAGGGAGCCATACTCTACAGCTATTCCACCGAGGATAATACTACCATTGTAAAGGCATCTCACGGGAAAACAACACAGCTACCATGAACCAGCACCATGATCTCTGGATGAAATGCTGGAAGCTTCTGCAGTGTCAGCTATGAGTAAATGGATGCCACCACCTTCACATTTTCAGTAAACAAATACTCCCCTACCCCATGAAAAGTTGCATCTTTGAGCTGCTCACATCTCCAGCTAAGCCTCACAAAAGTCAATCTGCAGGGAAGAATCTAAATCATATGCCTACCCATGGGAAAGTCTGAGAATTAGAGTATTTTTGTCTTCTACTTTTGGAGGAAGAAACTAATAACGTGGGAAATTTTCCTGTATGTTTAGTCAACCAGTTTTTCCATGCAGATGTATGGAGATAAATCTTATAGTAGGAATAACCTAAGACTTGAGTTAGTATTTTTGTGTACATCAGATACAACACTCTTCTCATCTTTTTTGTCATTATTTTTCAATGTTGTTTTAATCTTTCCACTGTTGTTTCATGTCATGCACTTTGTTAATATTCTTTAAGTTATTCTTAGTTTTTAACAATGATACTTAAGAAAGACTTAATAGGACTATAGAATAGGTACTCCCTATTCCCCAACCCTGGGAACACAATTTAACATATTAGTTCATTTGTATTTAAGATCTATCTTGTTTATGCCTCAGTTTAGTTATTGCTCTTACCTTTCAAACAGTTAGTATTTTGTATCTAGTTCTGTGAAAGCAAAAAGCAACTTTATTCTTTCTTACAATTCCCCTTTTACTTAATCGGAACATTTCTTTCCTGTTTGTTCATTAGTCACTCTCAGATAAATGAATAGTCTCTTTTTCTAAAAAAAAAAATAACATTTGACCTAAATTTTTAAATGTCTGAGTTTTGATTTAAAGTTC